AGGTGAGGAGGTCCAGTGTTGGAATAAGCAGAAGTATTCTAGCCAGAGGGATCAGGGAGTGATATAGGCCTAGAAGGGAGAACTTGGGAGTGTTCAGGAAACCAACGGCGGTAAGGATGGAGATGAGAAAAAACAGACATTTGAGAGTTGAAGAGCCATATTCTAGAGTTTGGGTTGTGTGCTAAAGGCAATTGAGAACCTTTCAAGGCAAGTGCAGCAAATTGTTTCCTACAGCTTTCTGTGGCTGTAGGGTAGAGATGGATTGTAGCCAATTAGAATGAAGACTGTAGAGACGGTCTTTGCCATAGGCCAACAAAGTGATGAACTGAGTAGGACTGTGGCCGCTGCTTCCCACCCTCACCAGAAGAAGGGCTAATCCACACTTGTTATTGAATTGATTGAATTGCGGGGGGGGGGGGGCCTACAATTCCCAGCGGTCTGGTCTGCGGGCGGGGGTGGGGGTGGGGGTAATGTAATTCGAGAAGCCAGAGAACCTAGGAGGGAAAAATCGGCTGGAGATGCCAAGAGAAGGCATGCGTTAAATTGTGGTCATGCGGAGCTAAGTGTCTTTGAGACATTAAATCGGACACGTCCTGTAGGTTATACAGGCGCCAAGGAAGAAAATCTGCATAAGAACACAGTTTTTTCTTTGCGGGAGTTTAACTCTCTCGGCCAGAAACAGTCCTGTCCTGCATTTCTTAAGTTTTTTCCGAATCCCACAAGCCCTTCGAAGGCCCCGCGGACTCGTGCCAGCGCGCCCGCGCATGCTCAGTAGCAAGACGTGCTAGGCAATGAGGAGGGAGATGAGTTTTCCGTAACCTGAAGCAACATCCTCCTGATTCCTCATTAAAGAAAAAGGCGGGAACTAGTCAAAAGCCGGGGACTGATGGGACGCTAGGATCTGCGCGTCCCGCCCATTTCGGCCTCTGACTGGTGAATGTCTTCGGCTTATGGCAGAGGAGCCCGCCTCATTGGCTCTCAGGCTCCAGAGCAGCAGGTCTCCGGCGCCCACCCCGCCTCCCCCAGCTGCCGACGTGGGGCGGGCAGCCGCCGGCGGCTGGGAGCCGAGGCGTCGGTGCAGACCTGGAGACGGGCATGGGGGGGCTGCGGCTGCTGGCTGTGGCCCTCACGTGCTGCTGGTGGCCGCAGGGCAGCCAGGGTAAGACCCTGCGGGGCAGCTTCAGCAGCACCGCGGCCCAGGACGCCCAGGGCCAGCGCATCGGCCACTTCGAGTTCCATGGTAGGTCTGGGGGCGGGGAGGGGGATGAAGGCAACTAGTTGATGATTTTTGTTTTAATGTCAAGGTGACCATGCTCTTCTGTGTGTCAGAATCAACAACATAGCAGTAGCTGTTGGAAAAGAAGCTAAACTCTACCTGTTCCAAGCCCAGGAATGGCTAAAGCTACAGCAAAGCAGTCATGGTTATAGCTGTAGTGAAAAATTATCCAAAGCTCAGTTGACAAGTGAGTATATCCTTTTTTCTTTGATCATTAGATGTTACAAAAGGTGTTTTCTTTCTCTTTAAAGTGACCATGAACCAGACCGAACATAATCTGACAGTGTCCCAGATTCCGTCTCCACAAACGTGGCATGTGTTTTATGCAGACAAGTATACATGCCAAGATGACAAGGAGAATTCTCAGGTGGAAGATATCCCATTTGAAATGGTGTTACTAAACCCAGATGCCGAAGGGAATCCATTTGATCATTTTAGTGCTGGAGAATCTGGTAAGAATATGTATTTGAATATATCCTAAATTACTGAAGCAAACTCCCTTTCTTCTCTTCACAGGGTTACATGAGTTCTTTTTCCTCCTAGTCCTAGTGTACTTTGTGATTGCTTGCATTTATGCTCAATCATTGTGGCAGGCTATTAAGAAAGGCGGACCCATGCACATGATTTTAAAGGTTCTGACAACTGCATTGCTGTTACAAGCTGGTTCAGCTTTAGCTAATTACATTCATTTCTCCAGGTAACTCAAAACCACTAAAACTGTGTTCATCAGTAATTTACACTACTCTTCTTCAATTCCTCAGTTACTCCAAAGATGGAATAGGGGTACCATTTATGGGAAGTTTGGCAGAATGTGAGTATCTTTCTGAGCATTTTTTAAAAAGCCTTGGTTGACGTTGGTTTTCATGTCCCATTAGTTTTTGACATCGCTTCCCAAATTCAGATGTTATACTTACTTTTGAGTCTATGCATGGGTTGGACAATAGTCAGAATGAAGAAGTCTCAAAGCAGACCTCTCCAGTGGGATTCTACGCCTGCATCCACTGGCATTGCAGTATTCATTGTCATGACACAGGTGGGTATTGATACTCAGTGTTTCTGCTTAGTTTCCTAAATGTAATATTGTTTTTCTTTTGCAGAGTGTTTTGCTACTTTGGGAACAGTTTGAAGATATCAGTCATCATAGCTACCATTCACACCACAACTTAGCAGGGATCCTCCTAATTGTTCTAAGAATTTGCCTAGCATTGTCATTAGGCTGTGGACTCTATCAGATCATCACAGTGGAGAGAAGTACACTCAAAAGGGAGTTCTACATCACATTTGCCAAAGTATGGGTTTGGAAAGAAAATCGTTTATTCTGTTCTACTTATTTCACTTTTTCCTTTGTTTCAGGGCTGTATCTTGTGGTTTTTATGCCATCCAGTTCTTGCATGCATTTCTGTCATTTTTAGCGACTACCAAAGAGACAAGGTAAGAAATATACATGATCAAAGTAGTTTTCTTAGTAAAAGCATTCCTTTCCTTTTCTTTTCAGGTTATTACAATAGGTGTTATCCTTTGCCAGTCTGTTTCCATGGTTATTCTCTACAGACTCTTTCTGTCTCACAGTCTATACTGGGAAGTTTCTTCACTTTCTTCAGTAACACTACCACTGACCATATCATCTGGACACAAAAGTCGCCCTCATTTCTGATACTTGATTTTTGTTGAGAGGAAAAGTGAATTGGTTAAAAGAGTGCAATAAGGATCCAAATACAGTGACTTTTTTTTCATACATTTAGTATGAAAACTTGAACAGCGAAAGCAGAGCATGTTATTTATATAACTGCATTTAAGCAGTACCAAGACTGAAAAAAAAGGTAATAAATGAAATGTTTTGAAATATACTTAAACAACAAACTTTGAAGAAAGTGTTGTTATAAAATTATTGAAGCGATTTCTATGTGGAAATAAATGTGAAAAATAACTATGATATTTTGGTAAAATATTCACCACTTATAATGCCTCATCTTAATAGCTAACTCAGGTTTAATAGTCTTATAAAAAGTAATCAGTTAAATGATTACTTGCTTATAAATATCTAAACTAGTCCAGTTATGAAATCAGTGTAATACATTGATTTTTAAAACTGCTGCTTTTTATGCTTTAAGGAAAATGTATTTCATATTTGAGTTTAAAGGAATTGAAATTACTTCAGGAAATGAATATAAAATAGGTTCACAGTTAAATGAATAAGCTTTTGTTTATTTGTGGGTGGAGTTATTCTCCAATTTTTTCTGCCATTTTTGGCTCTAGTTCAGGTTTTAGCTTGATTAGCAAAGGTTTTTGACAAACAGTTTATGAAAAAATAAAACTTAAATACATTACACGGGTTGTAAGGACAAAGGATTTTAAAATCTGAGCACTTAGGTGAAGGGACAAGCAGGTTTATGTGTTTAAACAGAAAGAAGGGAAAAGGTACTATGTGATATGGTACTGAAATTTTGATCCCAATAGAATTCATTTCTCTTACGTTGAATCCCCAATCATAATTAAGCCGTATACACAGATTAAATTAACAGAAGCATTTCACATAAATGTTGGTTTCAGTCATCAACTACCCATGAATTCCTGCCCAAGGATACTTAATCAGGATTAAATTTTCTATGAATAATTGAAAAACAAAACACTCACTGGATTTGTTATAATCCGTGTTGGCACTGGATTCTAAGTAGTTGCCATCTTGAATCCTTTGTAATAAAGCCATACTTTTGTGTGTGTGTGTGATGCCCCAGTATTGAGTATGCTAGCTAAAAAATATCAAGTGCCTGATTAAAGAATTGCTAAATGGTTGTCAATACTCGCTGTATAAAATGAGTATTCCCATTAATAGTCACTGATTGGAAATTATTCTGTTGCTGTTTGTCAAGCTGTTCAGGCCTTTTCCTTTTTACTTCTGGCTTATTTTAAAAATATTTTTTATCTATTTACTGTGTGTTTAAGCAAGCAACAGTGCACTGATCTGGTAGTTAAATTTTTTAATTAAATAGTTAAAATAATGTAGTGCAACTTAAAAATATCTATGGCTTTGTTTTTGTTTTTCTTTTGTACCTAGTCTCATTGGAAATGACTAGTATTCTGCCTCATTTTCAGGGCAGAATATGTGTTTGTGACCCAAAATGACAAAGTTACCAAGTTCAACCTGCTCATTAAATCATCTCTCTATTAGTTCTTTGTAAATCACTTAGTACATTAGAGCTACAGGTTAAGACTAGAAAGTCTGAGTTATGTTTTAGGTATACATGATCGTCTGAGTGGTCATAACCTTTTCTTTTATCATGTCTCGCTAATAACCCCAGCTATTGTCTGTTGTGTTCAGCTGAGATGCAAAAAAGAAATTAAGCAAAAAAGAAAAAGATGAAGACTTTTCATGAATTTTGTGAACTTGCCAAAAGGGGAAGGGAAAAATCTTTGTGTTACTTCACTCAAAGAACATAAGTAACTGCAATTAACATATATGAAATTTATTACTCTGCTTGCATTTATGAAACTAACCAGTTTTTTAAACTTTAATTCTTAAATTTATGGTTGGAAATGCTGATAATTTATTTTGTTATTTAAGAGCTGTTGTTAAGTGGAGGAAAGTAGTTGTTAATAAATGTATAAAACTGTTCTTGACTAGTAATCAGGGACAAAATTTATAGTTCATAAGTCATGACACAGTATTCGCTCTTTTTCTGAATGTTTACATAGAGATTCATCACTGCAGATTACAGAAAGTTAAGTGTATACTACAAACTCTAATTAAAGATAAAAATCTTTTCTACTTTTCTTTGTCAGATAATGCTTTTTTATGTGTTTTTACATTTTTTGAAAGAAGATAAATGGTTCATCCAGAGCTTTATTAAGAAGCATTTCTTTTCTTCCCTTAAAAAATAGATGCTTATTTTTATTGACATGTGTATAATAAGATGGGTGCCTACTGTGATGCATTTTACCAGGCATTTTACCTTCATTATTACTCATCTCTATTGTGATAACCAGGCTCCCATTTAACTGAGTATAAGAGAGAATAAATGATTTCTCTAAGGTCATCAAACTATTTAGTTTTTCCACTTTACCTTCATGATTTAAGGAACATGTATTAGCTGTGTTTTAGTGAGAATGAATTGCTATCCATCATAATTTTTGCTGTTGATTTGAACATTAAAACTGGAATTGTGCTAAAATCAGAACATGCGCTTGAATATCTGTAAGACCTCAGCACACTTCAGTATTTGAACCTGGCTTTTAACCAGACAGTATTACTAGCAGGAGAGTTAATCTAGGCAGAAGAGCTTGCTTTAGGGTAATTATTTATTATCTCCAGTAAAGTCACATCTGATGAACATAGGAGATACACAAATCTGAGATCATCTCTAAAATAATGAGACTAGAACCTATCTATCAACATGAACATGGGCTCCTTCAGCATGTTTCTTCTAGGAGACTGCACGTTCTTTGGAATTTGGAAATTTGGAATTATCTGTGAAACATTTTCTTAAATAGCTTCTGTGGTATCAAATCATTGAGGTTGTTTTTTGTTTGTTTTGAGAATTGATATGATTGTTAGAAGTAGCCAGATACGAAGAGGTAATACTGTTTTTTATTCCAACATGTATTTGTGAATTGAGACTAAAATAATGAGATTGGTTTTCCTCTGTGATCTGAAAGTAGTGTGGTAGAAGCACCGTAGCTTGATTTCTTGCAATAGCTCTCTAAGTAATATTACCATGTCCACACTTGGGCAGCCTTCTGCACAGCTCCAGGGGCATCATATGTGTTGTGCTGTAGGAGTGCCATGAAGCCTGGAGGTGAGGAAAGAAGTGATCCTGCCCACTAGGGCCATTCTCCACAGTGTAGCCAAAACAATCTCTTAAAAATGGAAATCATCTGGATGATGAGCATACAGAAATTCTTTGTGCTAATCTTGTAATTTTTTTGTAAGTTTGAAATTATTTCAAAAAGTTTAAAAATCATATAAATCAGATCAAACTACTACTTCCCTGACAAAAACCCTCCATGTGCCTCTCATTGCACTTAGGAAAAGAAGTCCTCACTCATTACTATGTTCTGCAAGGCCCATATGATCTGGTTATCTCTTAATTTGTACCACTCTCTCACACACATATCCCAGCCTCATTGTCCTTCATCAAAAAAAGATCTAGCTTATATCACACCCTCAGATACTTGGCACTAGCCATCTTCTCTGCCTGGGACATTCTCTTCCAAATCTTAGCATGGTTGGAAGGCTGAATCCTCATCCTTCAGGTTCTCAGCTGAGATGTCTTTTAGAGAACTCACCATCTGTGGTGGATTTATATGGTGCAGTTTAGTCAACCTGGAGATAGGTTCTGCAGAATTCTCTTCCATGCATAATTTCAGGACAATGTAGGCCATAAGAAATGTTTGATACAAGATATAGAAGGCAGAAGTAAAGTAGCAGCCAGATCTGCATTCTTTTTGTAAGAGGAAGGGCCAGACAAGGCACAAGGCACAAGGCACTGTTGCAGCTTATCCACATTATTGCTTATCTGTTGGCTTCTCTTGGCCTGTGGGACAACAGCCAGGCCCACAGGAACACCAGTTCCTGCCGGAATGGCTCCTTCAGCTTCTCTGGCTCCTGGGCCAGGTGTGCGTTTTACTCTGACAAAGGGTGCCAGCTTCTGCTGGACAACTCCATCATTCACACTGGAGGATTAGAGGCAGGGAGAGACCTGTATGGCTTCCAGTCCATCCTCACAAGTTCCACTCAGTTCCCACAGGTTCTACTCATCCTAGCAAGTTCCTTGCTTCCCCCATTTCCCATGTCTTCCCTTTCCAACTGCCAGACACAAAAGAAACCGCCTCCTATAATCCCTATAATAAGCCCCTTATTTTGAATATTAAGATATGTGTATGTGTATTAGATCCTAGTGGTTCTTTTCTGATCAGACCCTGATTAACCATACCATCCTACCTAATGCTATTCCCCCATCCTAGTTCTATCATATTATCCCTTTTTTTGTTTGTTGTACTTAGCTGGTTTATCTTTGTCATCTCTCAAATTAGAATATAAATTTTAAGTGAGTTTGTCTCTATTGTTCATTGCTGTATGCCTAATACTAGGACACTCCCTGGTGCATACTAGATGCTCAAAAATATTTTTGAGTGAATGAAGGCAATGCTGAAAAAGTTCCAAATCTGTACTTAACAGTGTAGTATTAATTATGTAATAGAAGTACCCGTAGTGACTTCAATAATACCTTGCCTATTCTTTGTTCAATTGCATGGAACTTGGTAGTGTGTAAAAATCTTGACTAGTCAAGTAGTTGTCATAAAACATCAGTTACGAGAGGATTTCTCAAATTCTCACAGAGGCAGTTTCTCTTTATTTTATGTAGTCCTGTAATAGGACCATGTGTCTGGTTTCTGGCCTGCCACAACCAGAAGCACCAATTTAAAAGAGAAGTTTCTAGTCAGCTAGAGGAGGGAATGTTGACAGTAGTCAGAAGCAGCTGGGAAAAGATGGGAAAACTAGAAATGACAATAACACTCAAATTGCAGCAGCCTGGGGTCATTTAGTGTAGGTGAAAGCAGCCCTGTGTTGTGTATCTCAGTAGACTCTTAAGAGATTTGTTGTTCAATGTATTCATGACAGTGACTGATGGTAATCAAGAAAATATTAAGTTATAAGTTATGTTCAGTAGCCTCAAAGAAGTATGCGAAAACCTTCTAATGTTTTCTTCTTGTTAAACAGGTAATATATGCACATTGTACAAAAATCAGAAAGTTGAAAAAGGTGGGGAAAAGAAGTCCTTCTCTCACTCATTTCCCTTCCCTGAATCCAAACTCTGTTACCAGTTATCTTTCTAGAAATGGCCCCATGCACATATAAACATATATGAAACACAAATTATAGCATAACATACAGACTTTTGCACATTCAGCAATTTATTCTGTAGCCTTACCTAGAATTGTCCCATTTTTTTCACCAATTGCATAGAACTCCATTATATGGATGTATTTTGATTTTTTCAAAGAATCAGTTCTGTTACTGCACGTTGTTGGTTTTCAGTCTTGCTAATACAGACAAGGCTGAAATTAAGACAGTAATCAAGAATTTGCCAAGACTTCCTTCCCTCCTCCCAAAATGCCTCCACTCCAGGTTCCAGGTCTAGATCCTTGGGATTTTCTAGGTGATGGAAGTATCTTTGTTATTCATAGTGAGCTCTGATAGTTACGCTAACCAGATGACTCAAATAGGGGCTAGCCACACCAGAAGACCAACCATTGGATTAGAGGGTTGGAGTTTTGAGTCATATGATATTAGCCCAACCTCTGAGGTGGAGAGAGGGGTTAGAGATGGAGTTCAGCTTTATATAGAGATTGAGTCAATTAATCATGCCTGTCATGAAACCCCGAGAGAAACTCTGGTCAGTGATGCTCAAGTGAACTTCCCTGGTTGGCAATACTCTGGTGTGTTCTAGGAGGGTGACATGTCCCTGAGGGCACAGAAACTTTGTGTTTGGGATCCTCTTACACCTTGCTCTATGTATGTCTTCTTTTGGCTGTTCTGATTTGTATCCTTTTGCTATAATAAACTGTAATAGTACGCATAGCACTTTGCTGAGTTCTGTGAGTTGTTCTATTTAATTATAGAACCTGAAGGTATTGTGGGGACCCCTGAACTTGCAGCCAGTTGGTCAGAAGTAAGGATGGTCCTGGGAATGCCCAAAGTTGCTAGTTTCTGAAGTGAGGGCAGTCATATGGAGGACTGGGCCCTTAATCTGTGAAGTTTGGCTTAACTTCAGGCAGTTGGTGTCAGAAGCCATTGCAAATATCCTGATGATCCGTGCAAAACAAAAACACTTAACAGAAAATTACGTTGTACTCTCTGTACGGATAATTTTCGGTTAAGTGTTTTTGTTTTCCATGGATTGTACTAGATATCAATCTGATAAATAACTTTTATTCATTATAGTTTTAATTTGCATTTCTCTTATTAATTTTTGTTTTAAAACCATTTTCTTTCCAGTTCTACGATCTGTTAACATATTTTTCCCACTTTTCTATTGGGTTGGTTGTCTTTTTCTTATTGATTTGTTAAAACTCTTTATAACAGAAATTGGTCATTTGTGATATGAGTCTGAACTGTGTTTCTCAATTTGTGATTTTTCTCTTTACTTTTTTAATGGTGTCTTTTTCTTGTAGTTTTTTTAATGCAGGTGGAATTATCAGTCTTTCATTTTTTTCTTCTGTGTTCTACCTGTTTCACAGGTAGAAAAGCCTTAGCTCTTTGAGATTATGTTTAAATGCCCTGTATTTTCATCTAGTGGTTTTATGGTTTTATTTTGTATGTTTTTTTCATCCACCTGGAATTTATTTTGCTGTTAAAATATGAATTAGAGATCCAACTTAATTTTTTTCAGATGGTTGTTGACTTATTGCAATATCATGTGTTATATAATCCATCTTTACTGATTCGTTGCTAATTGGTTTCTGGACTTTTAAGGCTATCTGATGAACTGTTGATCTGGTACCACACTGTTTCAATTATTGTAGTCTTAAAATTGCTGTACGCTTTGGTAGGGATAATTTTCTGTTAAGTGTTTTTGTTTTTTATAATTTTCCAATTAGTCTTGCTCATTTTTTATATAAACTTTGAAATCAATTTTTCTGATTTTCAAAAGAAAAAAAATCCTGTTTAGTATTCTTAGTGGAATGAATTAAATTTCCATAGCAATTTAGGGAAATTTGACTTTCTTAACGTGTTGAGTGTTAAACCCACAGGTGGTAGCATGACATTGACTCCTCAGCCAAGCATATTATCAACTGTCGGAAACTAGGTTTTCCCATAGTGATCCAAGAAACTAGTACGAAATGCCTTTCTGATTTTTTAAAACTTGTATACATATATAGTACATATTATATATACTTATATATTAAGTAATCAGAAGTATGTGTTTCTCAATCACCTTTTAAAGACTTCTTTATATAGCTCTTGTACATTTCTTGATATGAATATGTTAATGTTTTCTTTCATTATGTTGCATATGGCTTTTGTTTTCTGCATGAAAACTATTGATTTCTGCATTCTAATTTTGTTCCCAGTCACCTAACTGAATTCTTCTAACAGTTGTAATAAATTTCTGGTTGGCTCTCTTGTGTTTTCTAGGTAAACAACCGTATTGTCTGCAAATAATCATTATTTTTGT